GAGACAAGGTCTTGTTCTGTCACCCGCGCTGGAATGCAGTGTGGCACGATCACGGCTCACTGCAGCCTCGAACTCCTGGGCTCAAGCGATCCTCCTACCTTGGCCTCAGGAGTAGCTGGGACTACAGGCATGCACCACTGCGCCTGGTCCTTTCTCATCTCACCTCAGAGCAGATAACCGCGTCTATTTCATGTTGTTGGAAGAATTAAGTGAGATAATGCAAGAAGAATTGAGCGCAATGCCTGACACACAGTAGGTGCCCAATAAATAACTAAAAAGAATAAGGTAACGGCCTGTAATCACACCTGTAATCCTAGCACTTTGGGAGGCTGAGGTAGGCAGATTGCCTAAGCTCAGGAGTTCAAGACCACCCTAGGCAACAGGGTGAAACCCTGTCTCTACTAAAATACAAAAAAAAAAAAAAAAAAAAAATGGTGGCACACATCTGTAGTCCCAGCTACTTGGGAGGCTGAGACAGGAGAATCGCTTGAACTCGGGAGGCGGAGGTTGTAGTGAGCTGAGACTCCAGCCTGGGTGACAGAGCAAGATCCTGTCTCAAAAAAATAAATAAAATACAAAAGATTAACCTGGCGTGGTGGCAGGCGCCTGTAGTCCCAGCTACACAGGGGGCTAAGGCACGAGAATCGTTTGAGCCCGGGAGGTGGAGGTTGCAGTGAGCTGAGACTGTGCCACTGCATTTCAGCCTGGGCAACAGAGCAAGACTCCATCTCCAAATAAATAAATAAATAGTATAAGGTAGGGAGAGAGAATGAACACACACGTCAAACAGAGTGGGGTGGGGGATGCCAAAAAGCACTGCAACTCAGAATTTTCTGTTTCAGGATATTTGGAAAATCCATACTTCTAAGAAAGCCCTGTCTCCTGCCCAAATTAAACAGTAACCACCCAAGGTCAGGGAAAGGGCCTTATCAGAGCAGGTTTCTCTCCAAGGGGCGGTTTGGCCTTGACCAGGTGCACTCACCTGCTCCTGCCTATAAGTGTGCCCCAGCCCATCCCGATGGTCAGCCAGTCCTGAGCACCTAACCATGTTGGGCATCACTGTCCTCGCTGCGCTCTTGGCCTGTGGTAAGCGGTGGGGTGGGGCTGCAGCTAGCAGGTCACTGGTTCTTCTGGCCTCCTGTCTCCCCAGCCTCCAGCTGTGGGGTGCCCAGCTTCCCGCCCAACCTATCCGCCCGAGTGGTGGGAGGAGAGGATGCCCGGCCCCACAGCTGGCCCTGGCAGGTAAGCCTGTGTAGGGCTGGGAGGTACAGATAGCTGACACACAGCCCTCCCCACCCTCCTGCAGATCTCCCTCCAGTACCTCAAGAACGACACGTGGAGGCATACGTGTGGCGGGACTTTGATTGCTAGCAACTTCGTCCTCACTGCCGCCCACTGCATCAGGTGTGCGGGGATGATACCCTGAGACCTGGCCACCACCCTGACCTGGACCCCTTCCTCTGCCCAGCAACACCCGGACCTACCGTGTGGCCGTGGGAAAGAACAACCTGGAGGTGGAAGACGAAGAAGGATCCCTGTTTGTGGGTGTGGACACCATCCACGTCCACAAGAGATGGAATGCCCTCCTGTTGCGGTGAGTGACAGACTGCCCATCCCACAGCCACTTGCCCACTCACCCTCTCCACTTTGGATTCCAGCAATGATATTGCCCTCATCAAGCTTGCAGAGCATGTGGAGCTGAGTGACACCATCCAGGTGGCCTGCCTGCCAGAGAAGGACTCCCTGCTCCCCAAGGACTACCCCTGCTATGTCACCGGCTGGGGCCGCCTCTGGAGTGAGTATCGTCCCTGGCAAATCCTGAGAGCCGCCTCCCTGGTCACTGCTCACTCTCTCCCCAGCCAACGGCCCCATTGCTGATAAGCTGCAGCAGGGCCTGCAGCCCGTGGTGGATCACGCCACGTGCTCCAGGATTGACTGGTGGGGCTTCAGGGTGAAGAAAACCATGGTGTGCGCTGGGGGCGATGGCGTCATCTCAGCCTGCAATGTGAGTGGCTAGGTTCTGCACCTTGTCCCTACCTGGTGGCTTATGCCCTCCCGGTCTGGTGCAGGGGGACTCCGGTGGCCCACTGAACTGCCAGTTGGAGAACGGTTCCTGGGAGGTGTTTGGCATCGTCAGCTTTGGCTCCCGGCGGGGCTGCAACACCCGCAAGAAGCCGGTAGTCTACACCCGGGTGTCCGCCTACATCGACTGGATCAACGAGGTGGGTGCTGCCTCCACAGCTGTCCCTGCACCTGAGTCTCTCACACTGTTCTCTGCTCCTCCAGAAAATGCAGCTGTGATTTGTTGCTGGGAGCGGCGGCAGCGAGTCCCTGCAACAGCAATAAACTTCCTTCTCCTCGGGCCACCTGGATCCTTGATTTGTGCAGCTTCTGTTGCTTCCCTCCTCTCTGGTGCTGCCCCTTTCCACACTATGGAGCCAAAGAGAGACCCCACTCAGCCAGTTTCCCCCACCCTGCATTAGACAGGTGGGGAAACAGAGGCCGGGAGAGAGGGCCAAGGAAGGAGCCTCCTGGGGCATTAATGGGAGGCAGGGGGCTGGGGTGGAGAGCCCAGGGAGTCCTGCGTGAAGCCGGAGGGGATGGGAGTGAAGGACGCATCAGACACCTTCCCCGCTCCATCTCACAAGCTGCGAACAGGTGAGACCCTGATGAAATCACTCGCTTCTCCGATCCTACCTCCACCGAGGGGCCTGGCAGGTCCTCACAGCCCCCCAGCAGCAGGTGGAAGACAGGGTCTCCCCAAAAGCAGCGTCCCCCAGGCCAGAGAGACCAGGCCACAGGAGGATGGCCAAAGCTCAGGGACAACCACTCCTGGGGAAGGGGCTCCCTAGCAGGGACCCCCCACCCCCACCCCGCAGCACAGACCCCATGGCTGCTGTTGGCAGGGGCTCTCTGCTTTGAGAAGTGTTTAGTGAGCCAGCCCCTGTGTCCAGTCCTGTGCTGGGCATGATGAGGGTACAGGAAGAGGAAGAGACCCCAGCATCATCCTCAGGAGACATACGTTTGAAGAAGGCAATGGTTTCCACACAGAATCACAGTGGTCAGAGCTGGATATGCTTTCATTGCATTAGACAAGTGGGGAAACTGAGGCCCAGAGAGAGGAAGGAGTTGGGATAGCTGGCAATGCCTGATCCAGGAGAAGAGAGTTCTCCTGAGGCTGACAAGAGGCCAAGAGGAGCCAGAGATGAGATAGACCCAGTGTCCAGGGAGGGACATGCCAGTGGGATCAGACCCTGATGACAGGGGCAGCCAGAGATGAGAGAGATCCAATGTCCAGGGAGGGACATGCCAGGGGGATCAGACCCTGATGATAGGGGCCTCTGGCCTGGCCTGCTCCTGGGAATGTCCTGTTCTGTGGGGGTGCCCCCAGCCCAGCCTCTGGACCCCTCGCTGGAGAGCCCTCGGCTGCAGCTACCTCAGACTGGCCCAAGAGTTGTCCCTTTTCTCCACCAGACTTTGTCCCCTGGGAGTGGGGACCATGGTGTGACTCCCACACCCCCATGATGCCAAGGCAAGTCTCAGGAAAGACTTGACTTACTCAACAAGCAGTGGGAGCTACAGGGAGCCCAGCACCACCCAGACCCGGGAATCCAGGATGGGGGTACCCCAGCTGTGCAGGAGACAGACCAGTAAATAGATCATTAAATTCCCTGGTATACATTTGAAAACAGAAATACAGACCAGAAGCATAGAAACAGGACACCTGAAGCAGTGTCAGTTGGCGGGAGGAATCCAGGATGGCTTCCTGGAGGTGATGATGCCCAAGCTTGGTCTTAAAATTTGACTAGAAGGTACCCAAGTACAGAACGTAGTCCTTCTTAAGTTTGCTTAATCTAAACTTCATTCCCACCTATCCTCTTCTTTTTTTTTTTTTTTTTTTTGAGACGGAGTCTTGCTCTGATGCCCAGGCTGGAGTGCAGTGGCACAATCTCAGCTCACTGCAACCTCCACCTCCCAGGTTCAAGTGATTCTTCTGCCTCAGCCTCCCAAGTAGCTGGGATTACAGGCACGCACCACCATGCACAGCTAATTTTTTTTTTTTTTTTTTAGACAGAGTCTCGCTCTCTCACCTGGGCTGTAGTGCAGTGGTGCCATCTCGGCTCACTGCAAGCTCCGCCTCCCAGGTTCACGCCATTCTCCTGCCTCAGCCTCCTGAGTAGCTGGGACTACAGGCGCCAGCCACCATGCCTGGCTAATTTTTTTTTTTTTTGTATTTTTAGCAGAGACGGGGTTTCACCGTGTTAGCCAGGATGGTCTCGATCTCCTGATCTCGTGATCCACCTGCCTCGGCCTCCCAAAGTGCTGGCATTACAGGCGTGAGCCACCGTGCCCGGCCCCAGCTAATTTTTTTGTATTTTTTTAGTAGAGATGGGGTTTCACCATGTCGTCCAGGCTGGTCTCAAACTCCTGACCTCAGGTGATCTGCCCGCCTTGGCCTCCCAAAGTACTGGGATCACAGGTGTGAGCCACCACACCCGGTCTCATTCCCAGCTATCTTCTTTTGTGTATGTCTTTATATTGGGGGTTATAAATGCTAAATGCTTGCTGTCCTCAGATCCCTTGTAGTTAGGGAGCTAATTAAAATGTTAATTAATATTACAATGTTATTTAAGCAATGTTAAATAATATCTAACATTTATTGGGCACTTAGTATGTGCCAAGCACTATCCTATAGGTTTTACATTATCTCAATCCCCAGAAACAATCCCATGAGGTAGGTTACTATTAACATCATGCCCATTTTACAGATGAGAAAACTGAGGCCAGACAGGGTTAGTGACTTCCCAATGTGTGAACTAGAAGGTAGTGGAGCCGGAATCCAGACTTTAGTGATCTGACTCCAGGGCCTGTGCTCTTGTCCACCATGCTCTGCTGCCCTGCAATGTAAAACATCCTCCAGAAAAAAAATAAATAAATAAAAACTTCCCTGATGAGAAAGATCTGACATAGCTGGTGCTGCCCCTT